TAGTCAAAGGAGGTTTCTAGTGGGATGGGGTGGGCGTGCTCTTGGGAGGCAACAGGTGAGGTGCAAGGGGGGCATCAGAGATGCCCGTTGTCAGCTGGGCACAGTGGCTCACGCCTGTAATCCCAGCACTTTGGGAGGCTGAGGCTGGCGTATCACCTGAGGTCAGGAGTTCAAGACCAGCTGAGGCAACATGGTGAAACCCCGTCTGTACTAAGAATACAAAAATTAGCCCAGCATGGTGGCACGCGCCTGTAATCCCAGCTACTCAGGAGGCAGAGGCACGAGAATCACTTGAACCCGAGAGGTGGAGGTTGCAGTGGGCCGAAATGGCACCACTGCACTCCAGGCTAGGCGACAGAGACGCTGTCTCAAAGAAAAAAAAAAAAAAAGATGCCCATTGTCCTGAGGGAGCTAAAGGGCTGTCACCTGGGGACCCTGAACACCTTGGACAGCTCCCAGCTCCGGTCCTCAGTGGCTCCGGATCACTCTTGCCCCCTGGTGGCCTCACTGAGCGCGGCCGCCGCGGCTCCAGCCAAAGCTGCAGTCGGGGCCGGGGCCGTTCTGTGTTCCTGTATTTGCTTTTCCCGCGAGTGGGGGTGCCCCTGCCTCTGTGGGCACACCTGTGCCTTCCTGTGCACCTGCCCAGCTCGTGAGCACCTGTCTGCGTGCGCCCGGCGCTCCTGTGTCTCTGTGCGCTCGCGAGGCTAGGCCCACACAGGTCCTCTGCCCCATCGCGGGTGCGGGTGAGGGGCTCGGAGTCCTACCGGGAAGAGGCCAGAAGGGAGCGCATCCTGGAGAAGCCCACCCGCGGCCCAAACCCAGCCGGACTTCTGGGAACCGCACCGGCCCCAGAGACCGCAGGTGCCGAGACACCCTGAGGCCGAGAGAGGTCCAGCGAGGCCCGGAGAGGGGACCAGAACTGGAGCAGGGGGAGGGGGCGCAGTCTGGAGCCGCCCTCCCGCCCCCTCAGGTGGAGCGCGCAGGCGCAGTCTCCGCGTGCGCGCCTCGCCGGCGCCTCCATCCCGGATCCTTGCTGCAGCGTCAGCGCCGCCGCCCGTGCCTTTCCTCTTCCTCCTCCTCCTCCTTGGCATCCGCCTCTTCTTCCTCCTGCGTCCTCCCCCGCTGCCTCCGCTGCTCCCGACGCGGAGCCCGGAGCCCGCGCCGAGCCCCTGGCCTCGCGGTGCCATGCTGCCCCGGCGGCGGCGCTGAAGGATGGCGACGCCGCTGCCTCCGCCCTCCCCGCGGCACCTGCGGCTGCTGCGGCTGCTGCTCTCCGGCCTCGTCCTCGGCGCCGCCCTGCGTGGAGCCGCCGCCGGCCACCCGGGTGAGCGAGCGCGCTGGGCGCAGGCCGCGGGGTGAGCCGGCCCTGCCTTCTGCTTCCTTCCCAGATGTAGCCGCCTGTCCCGGGAGCCTGGACTGTGCCCTGAAGAGGCGGGCAAGGTGTCCTCCTGGTGCACATGCCTGTGGGCCCTGCCTTCAGCCCTTCCAGGAGGACCAGCAAGGGCTCTGTGTGCCCAGGATGCGCCGGCCTCCAGGTACGAGAGCAAAGGGGGAAGTCGATGGGGGGCCCTCCACCTGATGGCCCCTCACCCTCCCCAGGCGGGGGCCGGCCCCAGCCCAGACTGGAAGATGAGATTGACTTCCTGGCCCAGGAGCTTGCCCGGAAGGAGTCTGGACACTCAACTCCGCCCCTACCCAAGGACCGACAGCGGCTCCCGGAGCCTGGTGAGACCCCCGCTTCCCCTGCCCCACGGCCCGTGCTCTCATTCTAACCTGTCCTCTCTCGCAGCCACCCTGGGCTTCTCGGCACGGGGGCAGGGGCTGGAGCTGGGCCTCCCCTCCACTCCAGGAACCCCCACGCCCACGCCCCACACCTCCCTGGGCTCCCCTGTGTCATCCGACCCGGTGCACATGTCGCCCCTGGAGCCCCGGGGAGGGCAAGGCGACGGCCTCGCCCTTGGTAGGTCTTGGTCGGGGGTGGGCAGGGGCAGCAGAAGGCCGCCCTCACACGCCCCCTCCTGCAGTGCTGATCCTGGCGTTCTGTGTGGCCGGTGCAGCCGCCCTCTCCGTAGCCTCCCTCTGCTGGTGCAGGTGAGCCAGTGGCCGCGGGCAGGGCAGGGAGGCGCTCAGAGGTCTCAGGCCCCACTCCCCACAGGCTGCAGCGTGAGATCCGCCTGACTCAGAAGGCCGACTACGCCACTGCGAAGGCCCCTGGCTCACCTGCAGCTCCCCGGATCTCGGTGTGTGGCCCCCTTCAGCCCTGAGGCTCCCGGCCAACTGACCCTCGCCTCCTCCTTCCCACAGCCTGGGGACCAGCGGCTGGCACAGAGCGCGGAGATGTACCACTACCAGCACCAACGGCAACAGATGCTGTGCCTGGAGCGGTGAGTGGCCGCCCCGGCACTGCCACCCCCACTGGGGAGGACCCAGCGATCCCCCCCCACCCAGGCATAAAGAGCCACCCAAGGAGCTGGACACGGCCTCCTCGGATGAGGAGAATGAGGACGGAGACTTCACGGTGTACGAGTGCCCGGGCCTGGCCCCGGTGAGTGCCTCAGGGTGCAGGGAGGGGCGAACCCCACTGCCCAGCCTGACACCCACATTCGCAGACCGGGGAAATGGAGGTGCGCAACCCTCTGTTCGACCACGCCGCACTGTCCGCGCCCCTGCCGGCCCCCAGCTCACCGCCTGCACTGCCATGACCTGGAGGCAGACAGACGCCCACCTGCTCCCCGACCTCGAGGCCCCCGGGGAGGGGCAGGGCCTGGAGCTTCCCACTAAAAACATGTTTTGATGCTGTGTGCTTTTGGCTGGGCCTCGGGCTCCAGGCCCTGGGACCCCTTGCCAGGGAGACCCCCGAACCTTTGTGCCAGGACACCTCCTGGTCCCCTGCACCTCTCCTGTTCGGTTTAGACCCCCAAACTGGAGGGGGCATGGAGAACCGTAGAGCGCAGGAACGGGTGGGTAATTCTAGAGACAAAAGCCAATTAAAGTCCATTTCAGACCTGCGGCTTCTGCCTGTGTTGCCAGCTTGGGTTAATCT